ACTCTATCAATTTTCATTTTTTAAACTATTCTACCTGAGCTCTCCATCTTTAGCCATTTCCTGTTGACTTCATACTGTTCTCCCCTACCACTCTCCCTCTTTAATATATTACCGTTTTAGAAACTTTATGGCTACCCTGTAAGTAATAAAAATGTCTTTCCCCACTCAACAACAGACAGTACCTTTCAAGTTTCCACTTTATAAGGACATAACCCCCATTCCATTTACTTCCCCCGCCCTCCTTCAACATTCCCACTTGTATTTTCCGGCTGTATTTTTAAAACATGGTAAATAACATTTGCACTCCACTTTGTAACCATAATTAAGTATGCCCTTAAACAATAAAAACCATAAACAACATTTGTATTTTACGATTATTTAAATGTTATTCACTGAACAGCCAAGCTTTGTGCTACTATGGGATTTCGTTTTCTGCGGTTCCAAGTCTTGATCCACGTCCTGCCACAGGATCACTGAAGTAGAGCCCATTTTCTTACACTCTCGCCATTAGTTCAAAAGCTTGCAGCATTTTATGTCTGGTACTTGGAGGATGATTTTCCTGTACAGTTTTGCGTTTTTTTCACCGAAAATTTCTGATTATTATTGTTTTCTCTTGTGGGATGAAATATGTACCTTCTATATCACAGCCTTAATACCTTCAGCTTCTTATTCATTGAAATCTTGCTTACAATCCAGTCCGAGGATTCCCGGTTTACTGATTTTCTTTTTCCTGCAAATTTTAGCCTTCTGTTTTGTTTTGAAATAATGCATCCTCTGCGCTTTGTCACATTCTGAAATTCGTCAGGTGTTTTAGGATGCACACTTTCTTAGATGTTTTCGAGGGTCTTAACTGCAGTTCTGTTTCCGGAACAGCGTATTCTCTTTCTAGGGATTGTAGGCTCCCGGCCGCCCCCTGAGGAGCTCCGCTAGCAGCTAAGAGGGCAGCCACGAAGAGCGCCTGAGCACTCTCGCGAGACTGTGGGGCTCGCCATTGGCTGCTCCGCCGCGCCGCAACGGACCCTGGGAGTCGGCCATCATGCTGGCCCCGGAGGCCGTTAGCTTAGTCATGGCTCTAAATATGTACCTGCAATCGGATGTTGAGGATCACCGAGCCCGCGACGTAGAAGTACGGGAAGTTCATGCGCAGCTGCCAGGCCAGCTCGAAGAAGGCGAGCAGGGTGCGGGAGAGCCCCTTGCAGAAGACGCCGTACGAGGTGGGTGTCGCGGCGGGGCTTGAGGCCCTGACTCTTTCTATTTTTATTTTGTTTCTTGACATAGGTTCTCCAGCATTTGGCTCAAGGCCCCAAGGGCACATGTGACAAGAAGGCGCCAGCTTTTTAAACATTGGAAGTTCTTCTGTGTCAGTTCTGTGACAGAACATTTACTTAACACATCATGAAGGCTAGTTTGGATGTGGAGGGGAATAGACTCCATCTATCCATATGAGGTGAGTCAAAGCACTTAGACGTGTTTTCAAACATTAATATTATTATTATTATTTTTGTTGGTAGAGTTGGAGTCTCACTCTGTTATCCAGGCTGGAGTTCAGTGGTAGGATCATGGCTTACTGCAGTCTGGAACTCCTGGGCTCAAACCATCCTCCCACCTCAGCCTTGTGAGTAGCTTCACTATGCCTGACTAACTTTTATAATTTTGGCCTTTTATTTATCTTATCCTAGCTGCTGCAGAAGAATATTTTGCCTGCTGGAACCTGCTGTATCTACTCAAGAGTGGAAGTTTTCACAGGTAACTTCTACATATCAAGTAACACAGGATCATCCTCATCTTCTCCATGTGGAAACATCGCAAGAAGATGCAGCACACTGTCAAAATATCCGGAGACGCCAGCACCAAAGCCCACAGAGGAGTTAAAAGTGTGATCACTTTCTTCCTACTCTATGCCATTTTCTCTCTGTCTTTTTTCATATCAGTTTGGACCTCTGAAAGGTTGGAGGAAAATCTAATTATTCTTTCCCAGGTGATGGGAATGGCTTATCCTTCATGTCACTCATGTGTTCTGATTCTTGGAAACAAGAAGCTGAGACAGGCCTCTCTGTCAGTGCTACTGTGGCTGAGGTACATGTTCAAAGATGGGGAGCCCTCAGGTCACAAAGAATTTAGAGAATCATCTTGAATATATTAGAAAAAAAATAGCTCCTAAGAAATTCTTGTATGTTATATAAATTTATACTTCCTTAAGATTCTTTCATTGTGTATAACTTTGTGAATTTTACAAAGATATGCTTGGAATCAACACCATCCAAACATATCACAAATTAGGATATATGAAAGTATGTATATTACCATACAGAGAAGAATGCGAATACTATAAAGAGTTCTTATACAAACAGATAATATAGATTTTGTATCAATCATTCACCTTTTTTGAGATTTTTAAATGAGAAAACCTATAATGTATAAAATACATGTGTGTATGTATGTATGTGACACAGTTACTAAAAATAGGCTTCTTAAACTTACATCTCAATCTGGTAGATAAAGTACATAAAAGAATATGGAATTTTAGTACCTATATTAAGTGTTTTTAATTTTTGTATAATATTTAGTACCTGATTAGCGTGTATGCAAAAAAGTAATTTGCTTCGTTTGTTGAATTAGAAGCCAGCTGCCTTACTAAACTACCACATTTGCTTTGCTCATTCTCTTGGCTTTGCAGATAGAAAATTATATCATCTGCATATAGTGACTTATAATGATTATTTTACTTCTCCATTTTACTACTTGTAATTCTTTTTTGGTATCAGTTGTATAATGAAATGGTTTGAACATTCAAAGTGTTAAGTAATCCTGATCGTAACTGCTGTCTTTGCAAATGGAGTGTTTTCTAGTGTTTTAACAATAAACGTAATACTGACTCTAGCTTTGAGATAAATTCTTTTAAAAATATTCTTCAGGGAGAATATTTGTTTCCTATCTTCCTGTGTATAGTATTGTAATAAAATCTCTGTTAAAAACTATCAAATTTTTTGCTGTTTATTAAGATGATCAT